CTGCAGTGCAGTGGCACCATCATAGCTCACTGCAGCCTTAACTCCTGGCCTCAAATGATCCTCCTGCCTCAGCATCCCAAGTAAGCTTGACTACAGGCAGGTGCCACCCTGCCCAGTTAATTTTTTAAATTCTTTTGTAGAAATGGGGTCTCCCTATGTTGCCCAGACTGGTCTCCAACTCCTGGCCTCAAGTGATTCTCCCACCTCAGCCTCTCAAAATGGTGAGATTACAGGCATAAGCCACGGAGCCGGTCTAAATTTTTAGTTTTTTTTCTGGCATTACAGACACTGTTTCTTCTGGTTTAAACAGAAAAAAGAAAAAGAAACAAAAAGAGCCACTGGCTTCCTTTGTAAGAAGAGCTTAGGGTGGCCATATGCTTTTCAGGGACTGACCTTGAACTGATTTTCATAACAAGCACATTAATTTTACTTAGACTGTATGTTTACTTGGGGAGGTTTTGGGGAAAATTGCTGGGTATGTGGGGTGGGCCTCTAAAATCCTTCTAAAGCCCCTTTTAGCCTAGAGACTAATTTGCAAACACATTTTTAAAAAACAAACCCAAATATCTAGACGACGGAGGGAGCATGCCAACTCAACAGTTTTTTCAAACCAGCTTCCCTTTGTGTCTGTAGGGTCCAAGGACGTAACCAGATCATACAACACGCGCCAGGAAAGCCCAAAAGAGGGGTGATCCCTCGATGGAGGTGCCGCATCAGCGTTTTCTCACGTGGCCTCCGGGGCTCTATGAATGGCAAGAGATTGCATTCCTTCTACTACCCCTCCCAGCCTCCAGCCGGGACAAGGAACTGGAGCAAACTCGGGGCTGCAGTTCCGACTGGACTCGCCCACCTGGGCGCGCCGGCTGCCCAGCCTCCTGAAGCCTCGGGGCTGGGCCCTGCGGTGATGGGCGTGCTGGCCGTCGCAGAGCCCTCTGGGAGTTGTAGTCCGTAGCGGCGAGAGGTTTGACAGCGACCGCGGGCTTGGCGCATTCAGAACTCCAACTCCCGCCGGCCCCTGCGACCCAGGCTATTGCCGCTTCCTGTTTGGACTAGGAGCCCCGCGGTCGCAAATTGCGAGAATTTGGGAAGGGAATCTTTATCTTCTCGTCTAGTTCTCCGAGGTTGAAGGCTCGGCCTGCTCAGGTAGATCACGTTCCCACGTCTAGCAAACTCGCAGCTAGTCAAGCGCATTCTCCTCATTTTACAGAGAAGGAAACTGAGGTCCACCGAGTTGGAGAAACCTACTCAACACCAGGTAACCATTTAATGGCAAACTCGACCAACACCTTATAGGTTTTTAAAATTTTCATGTGTTTCAGAGTTTCCTGAATAAGTTTTTCCCAAGTTCTGTGTTATTCTTTTTGATGAAAGGATACTGGCTTCCCTACAATCATCTTTTCAACTTCTAAAATGTTTAATTTTTTAAATTGAGGTAATGCTTTAAAAATCAATAAAGCTATAATATTTTTGAGACAAGGTCTCACTCTTCCGCCCAGGCTGGACTGCAGTGGTGTGATCATAGCTCACTGAGACCTCAAACCCTCTTGCTCCAACTGTCTTCCCACCTCAGCCTCCTGAGTAGCTGGGACTGTAGGTGAGCACCACCATGCCTGGCATGCATATATAATTTTTATTTAACTTTATTTGTTTGTCTTTAGTAGGACTAAGCTAATGAGAGCTTTGACTTGCTTAAACGTTGGGCAGGAAAGCAGAAGAGAAAAGGGAAGTGGAAATCAAAACAACAGAGAAAAGAAAATGCACATATTTGGGAAATAGAACATGTTACTAACATCTGTGTCACATAATAATCAGTGGTAGGTTGACATCATTTGCCTAGATGTTCATGATTAAACTAAATTATTTATCTTCTTTGTGTAGGACTAACTTCTTCAGTGCTTAGAGTGTGAGAAAAATGGCAAATATGAATAGTGATTCTAGGCATCTTGGCACCTCTGAGGTAGATCATGAAAGAGATCCTGGACCTATGAATATCCAGTTTGAGCCATCGGATCTAAGATCCAAAAGGTAAGCATTTAAAATAAAACACATTTCATAATCACTTTTTGTCAAGTGTATATTCCCTTTGTAGGCCTTTCTGTATAGAGCCCACAAACATCGTGAATGTGAATCATGTCATTCAGAGGGTTAGTGACCATGCCTCTGCCATGAACAAGAGAATTCATTACTACAGCCGGCTCACCACTCCTGCAGACAAGGCACTGGTAAGAGACAAAACATTACTAATAGTCTAAAATCTGAAATTTATCTATGTTTCCTTTTTACCAGATTGCCCCAGACCATGTAGTTCCAGCTCCAGAAGAGTGCTATGTGTATAGTCCATTGGGCTCTGCTTATAAACTTCAAAGTTACACTGAAGGATACGGTAAAAACACCAGTTTAGTAACCATGTGAGTGAAACTGCTTTTTGGAGCATGACTTAATTTTTTTACTGCTATTACTCTGTGTTTTCAGTTTTATGATTTGGAATACCATGATGGGAACATCTATACTAAGCATTCCTTGGGGCATAAAACAGGTAATACTAATTTTTCAGCACACTTTTTGCCTATATGCTGTTTTATACTTTTATTTTTAAACAGGCTGGATTTACTACTGGAATGTGTGTCATCATACTGATGGGCCTTTTAACACTTTATTGCTGCTACAGAGTAGTGAAATCACGGACTATGATGTGTAAGAATTTGACACAGTGACAATAGATTATGTTTAGTTTTATTCTTTCTCTTATTTTATCTAGTTTCGTTGGATACCACTAGCTGGGAATATCCAGATGTCTGCAGACATTATTTCGGCTCCTTTGGGCAGTGGTCGAGTCTCCTTTTCTCCTTGGTGTCTCTCATTGGAGCAATGATAGTTTATTGGGTGCTTATGTCAAATTTTCTTTTTAATACTGGAAAGTTTATTTTTAGTAAGTATCTATATCATATGCTTTTAACACAGGTGTTAAACTATATTTTTTCCTTTATTTTTAGATTTTATTCATCACATTAATGACACAGACACTATACTGAGTACCAATAATAGCAACCCTGGTAAGTAGTTTGGGATGTTGTTTGTTTCTTTAATCTTCTTTAATCTGGTGCTTTCCTATTGCAGTGATTTGTCCAAGTGCCGGGAGTGGAGGCCATCCTGACAACAGCTCTATGATTTTCTATGCCAATGACACAGGAGCCCAACAGTTTGAAAAGTGGTGGGATAAGTCCAGGACAGTCCCCTTTTATCTTGTAGGGCTCCTCCTCCCACTGCTCAATTTCAAGTCTCCTTCATTTTTTTCAAAATTTAATATCCTAGGTAAGTAGTAGCACTGAATTATGGAGACTTTGTAATAAATGGTTTCTGAATTTTTTCCTCACAGGCACAGTGTCTGTCCTTTATTTGATTTTCCTTGTCACCTTTAAGGCTGTTCGCTTGGGATTTCATTTGGAATTTCATTGGTTTATACCAACAGAATTTTTTGTACCAGGTGAGCTTTTTGGCAAAATAATAAATTATAATTTTTAATGTTCTTGTTTTTATTTTTCTCCTAGAGATAAGATTTCAGTTTCCACAGCTGACTGGAGTGCTTACCCTTGCTTTTTTTATTCATAATTGTATCATCACACTCTTGAAGAACAACAAGAAACAAGAAAACAATGTGAGTAATTATCTTTGGAATTGACTTTTGTAAGTATTATGGGACTTTTGTTCTGTATTTACAGGTGAGGGACTTGTGCATTGCTTATATGCTGGTGACATTAACTTATCTCTATATTGGAGTCCTGGTTTTTGCTTCATTTCCTTCACCACCATTATCCAAAGATTGTATTGAGCAGGTAAGGCACCGTGTACCCTCTCTGTGTGATTGTTAACATGACCTCATTATCTTTCTTGGATTAGAATTTTTTAGACAACTTCCCTAGCAGTGACACCCTGTCCTTCATTGCAAGGATATTCCTGCTGTTCCAGATGATGACTGTATACCCACTCTTAGGCTACCTGGCTCGTGTCCAGCTTTTGGGCCATATCTTCGGTGACATTTATCCTAGGTAAGGGCTCTTCTCTTGACCAGCAGGATGTGTCTTTCTTCCAAACTCTCTTCTCAACTTCTAGCATTTTCCATGTGCTGATTCTTAATCTAATTATTGTGGGAGCTGGAGTGATCATGGCCTGTTTCTACCCAAACATAGGAGGGATCATAAGGTACTGCCTTGTAAGGGAATGGTGCCCTTACAGAATATTAACCCCAAAAGCTTTTATTTTGCAGATATTCAGGAGCAGCATGTGGACTGGCCTTTGTATTCATATACCCATCTCTCATCTATATAATTTCCCTCCACCAAGAAGAGCGTCTGACATGGCCTAAATTAATCTTCCACGTTTTCATCATCATTTTGGGCGTGGCTAACCTGATTGTTCAGTTTTTTATGTGAAATACCTCAACTGTTTTTTTCAAGAGCTCTCATGATATTTTGAGCCTTGACAACAGTTCTATATAAATTCACTTGTAAATGCTGCTGTTGTGTAATTCTAAATATTTTCTAAGATAATTTGAAAGCAAGGGAAATAGTGGCCCCTTAATGAGTATTTTTTTATTGGGGTGGGGAAAGGGGCAAAAAGAATGATCTTAGTGTCTTTACCTTTCTCATATTAACTCACCTCTTTATTCTGTGGTCTTTTCTGAATAGAAATGTATGCCCTAGGAAGAAATCATGCTGGGTTTTGCTTTTAGAGATAAAAGGTGGTGGATTTATTTTGCCTGCAGTAAAGATTCTCAGGGTGTCAGAGCAGCATATTGTCAAATCCTGCTTCTGTTTTATGTTTCAGTGTATTCACTTTCATTTTCTTACTTACTAGACCATTTCTGCAGTTTGCCCAAACCTCTACTGTTTGGGACAGTAAGCCAAATACCTCATTTTTAAAAAGAAGTTTTCATGGCATCAGTGTTAATAAAGTACATTTTTAACTGAGTCTTAATCTCTATTTGAAGAAAAAGTAGAGACAAAAGTAATGTCAATGTAATCCCCAGGATCATGAAATGTATACAAAATAAATAAAGTAGGAGAGTTTGTTGCTGTCTAACTCCTCTTTTATTTCTAATCCAGTACCAGTGA